TGGACCTTATGTAGGAAAAGATTTCTTAACTATGAATCGAAATCTAGAGGCAATAAAAGTTAAATAAATTTGACTACTTTTTTTAATGCATGGCAGAAAAACACCATAAACAAAGCCAAAAAGCAACTGACAAACTGGAGAGAAAATTGCAACATATATAACAGTTAATGTATTAAGAAAACTTGAAAATTGAGGTGAGAAGGACCAACAACCCACTAGAAAAATGTGGAAAAGACATGAACCGACAATTCACAAAGAAAGATATTTAAATTGTCCTTAAACACAGATAAGGCAAAATAAAATGCCATTGAGATATTACTTCTCAACTATCATATCAGTGAACATTTAAAAGTATGTCATAGGTTATGTTGGGAAGGGCATTGGGAAACAAAACACTCCCCTATATTTCTGATGGGAATGCAAAAATAGGTCTGAGATTCTGGGGAGGGAATAGCCTGGAGATGTAAATCTGGAAGTCATTGGTCTTTACTGGAAATGAATGAGATCAAACAGGGAGACAGAACTTGAGGACTGAGGAGAGAGGAGGCCCAGGACAGAACCCTAGGAACACTGCCACTCAAGGTGGCAGCTCAGCTTCCTGGCAGGCAGCACCACCCTGGGCTCTGGAGTCAGGCAGAGACAGTCTTGAAAGCGGGCTCTGGAGTTCTGGGGCTGAGCGCTCTTGGCAAAGTCGGGTACCCTCTTTGATCAGCTGTCACACCTGGCGATAATGGCATCAGAGAGAGATACCCTGCGAGGATGCCGTGAGATGCGCCAGGTAAAGCACCTGGGGTCAGAAAGCCACCCCCTCCTCCTCTTCTCCGTGACCCCCCTTTGCTACACAAACACACCCCGACCCCGACCGTCCCCAGCCTCCCGGTCCTTCGGGGTTGGATGGTGAGGTGGGTCAGGCAAGGGGGGCCGAGCTCGGGTGACGCGGCGCTCACGTGACCCGCCGGGCGCCTACGTGGGCACCAGCCCCCGCGCCCGCCCGCCCGCCCTGCGGTCCGGTCCTGGCGCCCGCGCAGAACCAGCTGTCTGAGCTGCCCGGGCAGCGGGGGAGCAGCGAGCGGGCTTCCGCGAGCCGGAGAAGGCACAGGCCTGTCCCGGGTCCCGGCAGGTCAGTGTGAAGGTGGGCGCTGCCGGCGGAACCACGGAAGGGGTAGCCCCTACCCCTGTCTCCTGTCTGTCCGCAGGTCTGCGCGTCTGTTCCCAGCGCTCTGCGAGGCCTAAAAAGGAGGAGCAACCTGTCCAGAATCCCTGCAGGTCTGTGAAGGTGGTTGTGGGGGAGCTCAATGTGTCTCCTCTTCCCTCCATTCCCATCCCCCAGGACAGGAAAAGGAGGGGAAATCTCGACATGGAAAAACCCTACAATAAAAATGAAGGAAACCTGGAAAACGAGGGAAAGCCAGAAGATGAAGTAGAGCCTGATGATGAAGGAAAGTCAGACGAGGAAGAAAAGCCAGACGTGGAGGGGAAGACAGAATGCGAGGGAAAGAGAGAGGATGAGGGAGAGCCAGGTGATGAGGGACAACTGGAAGATGAGGGAAGCCAGGAAAAGCAGGGCAGGTCCGAAGGTGAGGGCAAGCCACAAGGCGAGGGCAAGCCAGCCTCCCAGGCAAAGCCAGAGAGCCAGCCGCGGGCCGCCGAAAAGCGCCCGGCTGAAGATTATGTGCCCCGGAAAGCAAAAAGAAAAACGGACAGGGGGACGGACGATTCCCCCAAGGACTCTCAGGAGGACTTACAGGAAAGGCATCTGAGCAGTGAGGAGATGATGAGAGAATGTGGAGATGTGTCAAGGGCTCAAGAGGAGCTAAGGAAAAAACAGAAAATGGGTGGTTTTCATTGGATGCAAAGAGATGTACAGGATCCATTCGCCCCAAGGGGACAACGGGGTGTCAGGGGAGTGAGGGGTGGAGGTAGGGGCCAGAGGGGCTTACACGATATCCCATACCTTTAATGCCTTTGGCCTTCCATTCTGATTTCTCTGATGAGAATATTGCTGGCCCTGCTTTCCCTGGTAGGTATTTGCCAGGCCCAATGCTTTAACCTTAAGCTGATACTTTGCTTTAGATGTCAGTCTCGTTACCAGCAGCCTTTTGACCCAACTACGGCGCTCTATATTTTAGTAGAGGATTTTCACCCATGTGCATGGAAAAGATGTTCATGGTACATTGTAAAAAAATAAAATTAAAATTAAAAAAAGTTTGCAGAACCGCATATACAGTATCAGCCCGTTTTTATAAAAATGT